TTCCAAAGTTGCTAAAAGTGGATTTTAAATGTTCTCACCAAAAGAAGTAAGTATGTATATCATTTGATAGATGTTAATAGCCTGATTTGCTCATTCCACAATGGTTACATGTTTCAAAACATCACATTGTATGCCATAAGTATATACTATCAATTAAAAATAAAAATAATATTTAAAAATAAGGTAGCTGCCTTCCAGCAACTGTATCTGTAAGGGGTATAAATAATCCCAATGCATTTTAATAACTAGCACAATGATATTCTGTTTCAATGTGCTTTAGGACCACCAAGGGAGGGAACAAGTGAGCTTACACCTTCAGAAGCAGATGAACCGCTTTCAACAATGATAAAGAATTACCCAAGTGATGACAGTAAGAATATTCTAACCTTAGGGAACATCATGAACATCTCTTACACCAAGAGGAGATGAAACTGCAAAAAGATGTTTGAAAGGGGTCGCAGCAACGAATGCTTCTAATAGTGAATCTCTACGTTAGGGCATGTTAGAATCACCTTAGGAAAGTTCAAAAATTCCCCAAGCCCAGACCTCAAGCCAGACCAATTAAATCTGAATCTACAGGGGTGGAACCCATATATCTAAGTATTTTTTTAAAAAACAGCTCCTCAGATAATTGCAAAGTGCAGCCAAGGTTGAGAATCGCTGTTTTAAAGCAGGTACAAAAAATTAAACGTGGACTTTGATGGGGGGGACGGGAGTGTCGGTAGGCATGGATGAACTGAAAAGCCCTTCAGAATAGAGCGGTGACTGCAAGAGCAAGGACAAAAACTATATGAGAGCCCGTGGCAGGGGATTTAAGGGCCGTTTTTGTGTGGGACTGACAGGATTTGGGGGATGGTGACGACCTCAGCATACACCCGACTCTATTAAAATTGAGTTACTCTGCCAGCGGCCCTGTCTCTACCCGCAATCATATTTTCTAGCACCTTTTCCCACAGTTTGGAAAAAAAAAAAAAGGGGCGAAAACGTTCTCCCACGTAACGCGCCGTGGACGTGTATGGGAGGAGCAAAGGCCTGAGAATCACAAGCGCGCGGCCGCTCCCATTTCTTCGCGATTCCAGAACCAGAATTCACGAACATTTAGAGGAGGCCTCCCCTGGCTGTGTTTGTGCCCCACTTAGGAAGCGATGGTGGATTTCTCTGGGCAAATTGTCGCCTTTACAACGCCAGGGGGCGGAGGCGGGAGGGAGAGCGGCGAGGGTAAGGGCGGGGCAACTGCTGACGTTCCCGGTGACGACTCCGGCTCAGCCCTCACCCTGGTTTCCGGCGGCGCGCGGCTCCCTTTTCCGCTCTCCCGCGCGCTCACAGGTACCGCCTCACTCCCACGCGCCCCCCAGCGCTGCGGTGCTAGACAGCTGAGAGAACAGACACAGACCTGTCGGAAGGTCCTCTGCAGGTCCCCCTTCCGCTCTGCCGATCGACTTCCGCCTCGGGCAGTCAACATGTACGTTGCGGCTGTCTGGCGAAGCTGCTTCTGTATCTAATCCGTTTTTTTTTTTTCTTCTTAGACTGCCAAGGAAATCTGATGTGGAAAGGTGAGTATGGAAAAAAAAAACCCTTAAAGTCTGTTGGTTCATTAAGAGTTGTTTTATTTTATAGGAAAATAGAAATAGTGCAGTTTGCTAGCCGGACACGCCAACTCTTCGTTCGATTATTAGCTTTAGTGAAATGGGCTAATAATGCTGGCAAAGTGGAAAAATGTGCGGTGAGTTAAACTTTTTATTTTACTTTGTATAAGATGCTTAATACATTTACCCTTTACTTTAAAGATGATTTCAAGCTTTTTAGATCAGCAAGCCATCCTGTTTGTGGACACTGCTGATCGCCTGGCCTCGTTAGCTAGAGATGCTCTGGTCCATGCACGCCTGCCTAGTTTTGCCATCCCATATGCCATTGATGTACTAACTACTGGATCTTACCCACGGCTGCCAACCTGCATTAGGGTAAGTTCTTTGCTTGCCCCCATGTTCCTAAAATTATTTAAAAATCACTTAAATTTTTTTGCAGGACAAAATTATTCCTCCAGACCCAATTACCAAAATTGAAAAACAAGCCACACTCCATCAGCTGAATCAGATTCTTAGACATCGGCTTGTAACCACAGATCTTCCTCCTCAGTTAGCAAATCTTACAGTTGGTATGTATCTGAAATTTATTTTTTTAAGAGTTACTTCTTTTTCTTCATCTTTTTCTTCTAAAAGCAAATGGCCGGGTGAAGTTTCGTGTTGAAGGAGAATTTGAAGCCACCTTGACTGTGATGGGAGATGACCCTGATGTTCCATGGCGTCTTCTCAAGCTAGAAATTCTAGTTGAGGATAAGGAAACAGGAGGTAAATCATAAGTAGTGATTTAAATCATAAGTTTAACTGCTTTCTTTTCTTCTGCCAACGGAAGATGGGCGAGCTTTGGTTCATAGCATGCAAATCAGCTTCATCCATCAACTGGTGCAGTCTAGGCTCTTTGCTGATGAGAAACCTCTTCAGGATATGTACAACTGCCTACGTATCCTTCTGAAATTTGAGACATATATTTGTATGTATTAATTTTACTTAACAACATCTATCAGATTCTTTCTGTTTATCACTTCAGTTAGAAGTGTTACATTCCCAAACTCTAATGTTAATCCGAGAACGGTGGGGAGACCTTGTGCAGGTGGAAAGGTATCATGCTGGAAAGTGCCTCTCCCTTTCAGTTTGGAAGTAAGTAAAATCAGTTCTGGTGGGTTCGTGCTAAAAAAATTCTTCATTTCATTTTTTTCTTTAGTCAACAGGTTCTTGGGAGAAAAACTGGAACAGCATCTGTTCACAAAGTTACAATTAAAATTGATGAGAATGATGTCTCCAAGCCTTTACAGATTTTTCACGATCCTCCTTTGCCAGCTTCTGATTCCAAATTAGTAGAAAGAGCCATGAAGGTAAAAGATCTCAATATATTTTCATATTGGTTCACATTTGAATTTGTTGTTCTTATTTATGCAGATCGACCACTTATCAATAGAAAAACTCCTGATTGACAGTGTCCATGCAAGAGCTCATCAGAAGCTCCAAGAACTGAAGGCCATTCTTAGAGGCTTCAATGCCAATGAAAACTGTAGGTTCTTTTAAATTGACATTTGTTTTTCTAGAAAAATAATTTTTAATTCTTGATTGTTCAGCTTCCATAGAGACTGCACTCCCAGCTCTTGTTGTTCCCATCTTGGAGCCCTGTGGTAATTCAGAGTGTCTGCACATTTTTGTAGATTTACATTCTGGAATGTTTCAATTGATGCTTTATGGACTTGGTAAGTTACTAAATGATATAATCATTCAATGTGCAATTAATTAATGAAGTGCTTTATTCTGTAGACCAGGCCACTCTGGATGACATGGAGAAGTCTGTGAATGATGATATGAAACGAATCATACCCTGGATTCAGCAACTTAAGTAAGCTTATTTATATAGCTCAAGACTAAAAAGATTTGATGTGGATTATCACTTTTAAATTCAGGTTTTGGCTTGGACAACAGCGTTGCAAGCAGTCTATAAAACATCTGCCTACGATAAGCAGTGAAACATTGCAGCTTTCCAATTACTCAACTCATCCTATTGGAAACCTTTCTAAGAATAAACTGTTCATTAAACTTACCCGCCTTCCACAATACTACATTGTAAGTATGCAAAGGAGTGATTTGGAGTGATCCTCTAAGTCTTATTTCTTTTTGGGATTTTTAGGTTGTGGAGATGTTGGAGGTTCCCAATAAACCCACACAACTGTCGTACAAGTACTACTTTATGTCTGTGAATGCTGCAGATCGTGAAGACAGCCCTGCAATGGCATTGCTGCTGCAGCAGTTCAAGGAAAACATTCAGGACTTGGTTTTTCGTACAAAAACCGGGAAACAGACCAGAACCAATGCCAAGCGCAAGGTATGATTCCATATGAAAATGAGCACAGAATTTTACCTGTTTGTGTTCTTTACTTAAATTCTAGTTGTCTGATGATCCATGTCCAGTAGAATCCAAGAAAACAAAACGAGCAGGAGAAATGTGTGCCTTCAATAAAGTTTTAGCCCACTTCGTCGCTATGTGTGATACAAATATGCCATTTGTAGGACTTCGGTTGGAGGTAAGTTTTTTGGAACAGTTCTGGATACCCCAGTCGTCTGATATAATTGTTTTTCTCTTTCTAGTTGTCCAATCTGGAGATTCCACATCAAGGAGTGCAAGTGGAAGGTGATGGCTTCAGCCATGCAATTCGCTTATTAAAGTAAGCCCCTGTCATATGTTTCACTTGGTGCCAGTATACTTCATATGCTGTCTTTTATCACCAGAATTCCTCCCTGTAAGGGTATAACTGAGGAAACCCAAAAGGCTCTGGACCGCTCTCTTCTTGATTGCACTTTCCGATTACAAGGTAGAAATAACCGCACTTGGGTAGCAGAGTTAGTGTTTGCAAATTGTCCACTTAATGGCACTTCTACTAGGGAGCAAGGTGAGATGTTTCACACATTTTGTCTTTGCATAATTACTATTAATATTCTCTTTTAATCCTGTAGGACCATCCCGGCACGTTTACCTGACATATGAAAATCTGTTGTCTGAGCCTGTTGGTGGTAGAAAGGTGGTTGAAATGTTTCTTAATGACTGGAATAGCATTGCACGATTATATGAGTGTGTGTTGGAATTTGCACGTTCTCTACCAGGTACGTGTGGAGATAATCTCCTTTTTAAATAATATTAATCTCCTTTTTGTTTCCTTCTGTTTAGACATACCTGCTCATCTAAATATTTTCTCAGAAGTTCGTGTTTATAATTACCGAAAACTTATCTTGTGTTATGGAACCACCAAGGGAAGCTCAGTAAGTCTGATTAAAATGCTGAAGTTCCTGTCAGTTTCTGAAACATGTAATCTTTTTTATTTAGATTAGTATCCAATGGAATTCGATCCATCAAAAATTCCACATTTCTTTGGGAACTGTTGGCCCAAACTCAGGTTGCAGTAACTGTCACAATACCATTCTCCATCAGCTTCAAGAAATGTTCAACAAAACACCAAATGTGGTTCAGTTATTACAGGTAATTAAGTTTATTTTCTGTCTAAAAATAAGCTGGCTGCTCTCACTGTGTTTGTTCCTTATAGGTACTGTTTGATACTCAGGCTCCATTAAATGCCATCAACAAACTCCCCACTGTGCCGATGTTGGGCTTGACCCAGAGAACCAATACTGCCTACCAGTGCTTCTCCATTCTGCCACAGTCGTCCACCCACATCAGACTGGCCTTCAGGAACATGTATTGCATTGATATATACTGCCGGAGTCGAGGTGTTGTGGCAATACGGGATGGTGCCTATAGTCTTTTTGATAACAGCAAACTAGTTGAAGGTTTCTATCCTGCACCAGGACTAAAGGTAACAGACTTTAGTGTTATAACATGAGTAAAATAATCTAAATTTTACCTGTTTATATCCGTAGACGTTCCTGAATATGTTTGTTGACAGCAATCAGGATGCTCGAAGAAGGTCTGTAAATGAGGACGATAATCCCCCTTCTCCTATAGGAGGAGATATGATGGATTCTTTAATATCGCAGCTCCAGCCACCACCCCAGCAACAGGTAATATCTAGCCAGAATTCCAAGTGGTATCAATTTTACCAACATTTAATTTTCTTCTTTTCAGCCATTTCCAAAGCAGCCAGGAACATCAGGTGCTTATCCTCTTACTTCACCCCCTACATCTTATCATAGCACAGTCAATCAGTCTCCCTCAATGATGCACACACAGTCTCCAGGTAAGATATTACTTATTCTCTTGTCATGTTCACAAGATTATCTATAATTATTTTCCTTTATTAGGAAATCTGCATGCTGCCAGCTCCCCCAGTGGGGCTTTGAGAGCCCCATCACCAGCGTCATTTGTTCCAACTCCTCCCCCATCCTCGCATGGAATCTCAATAGGACCAGGGGCCAGTTTTGCTAGTCCACATGGTGAGTCCATACATGGAAATCGATATAGCATATTTTGAGAATCATTTGTTTACCTTTTTTATAGGAACTCTTGACCCTAGTTCCCCATACACTATGGTGTCACCAAGTGGACGAGCAGGGAACTGGCCAGGATCTCCTCAAGTGTCTGGCCCCTCACCAGCAGCACGCATGCCTGGAATGTCACCAGCCAACCCCTCACTACATTCTCCGGTTCCAGATGCTTCTCATTCCCCTCGAGCTGGAACAAGTAAGTATCATCAACATTTTTATGTTCTTTTTTAAATGACATAACATGTTTTCCTTCCCAAAAGGTTCTCAAACAATGCCAACAAACATGCCTCCACCTCGTAAACTACCTCAGCGCTCTTGGGCGGCATCCATACCTACCATCCTCACTCACAGTGCCTTGAACATTTTACTGCTGCCCTCTCCAACTCCAGGCCTTGTGCCCGGCCTGGCAGGTAGTTACCTTTGTTCTCCACTTGAGAGATTCCTTGGATCAGTCATCATGAGACGACATCTTCAAAGAATTATTCAACAAGAAACGGTATGGGTACCTAATGACCTTCTAAGTGGTGAACATGTTAATTTGATGTGTCCTTGTTTTGTAGCTGCAGCTGATAAATTCTAATGAACCCGGAGTGATCATGTTTAAGACTGATGCACTGAAATGCAGAGTAGCTCTTAGTCCCAAAACCAACCAAACGCTTCAGCTAAAAGTGACACCTGAAAATGCAGGACAGTGGAAACCTGATGAACTTCAAGTTTTGGAGAAATTCTTTGAAACAAGAGTATGTGTTTAATAGTGCATAATTTGAATATATGAAGAGTAACTTGCTTTATTTATCCCTGTAGGTTGCAGGACCACCATTTAAAGCTAATACGTTAATAGCCTTCACCAAGCTATTAGGAGCTCCTACACACATCCTCAGGGATTGTGTGCACATTATGAAGCTGGAGCTGGTAAGTCACAGAGATATACATTTCTAGCAAGGGCCTTTATCTTGATTTTTCCCCCTCAAAATAGTTCCCTGACCAAGCAACACAGCTAAAATGGAATGTTCAGTTTTGCCTGACGATCCCTCCCAGCGCGCCGCCGATTGCACCTCCTGGGACGCCTGCTGTGGTGCTGAAATCCAAAATGCTATTTTTTGTAAGTACCACCCAGCATGTGTGCATGTACAGTTATTCTCTTTGTGTGTGTTGTGTGTATACAGCTTCAACTAACTCAGAAAACATCGGTCCCTCCCCAAGAACCTGTTAGTATTATAGTTCCAATCATTTATGACATGGCTTCAGGTACAACCCAGCAGGCAGACATTCCCAGACAGCAGAACTCTTCTGTTGCTGCTCCCATGATGGTCAGCAACATTCTGAAGAGGTTTGCAGAGATGAATCCACCACGACAAGGTACATGACCAGTAGACAATATTTTATTGCATGAATAGCTAATGACCATTTTTCTCTGTTGCAGGTGAATGCACAATATTTGCAGCTGTTCGTGATTTAATGGCTAATCTTACACTGCCCCCTGGTGGGCGTCCATAGACACTATTGTTTTTAAACCAGGAAGGCTGACAGATGAGACAACAAAAAAAATCTGAATTCAGCCTTCAGTTTAAAAAAGGAAAAGGACTTTTTTTTTAAACTTTAAGAGCTAAATATTCTAAACTGGCAAAAATTTTCAGGGTGCACTTCTTTCATCAAAATGATCATCCATCTTTTGTATAATGAACTTGTATAGTGTGTTTAAATGGGACACATTTCAAAGGAAATAAATCAGTGTCCGTTTGCCAGTAATAAATTTAATATTCTGTTTTATACTATAAAGTTATGAAAATGCCAAACTTGTTTATTTAATTGTTTTCTTATGTTTTGGGTGTAATAGTCCTTTTTTGGTTTTTGTTTTGTTTTTTAAGGCAGGTCTGTCATTTTTGAATACTGTAAAACTGTGATAAACTTTATATTGAAGCTGTATTTTAATATGACCGCTTTGAATCCTTACATGAAATGTTCTGGGAGTTGTTATAAACACACCCCAAGGAAGCAATATTTAATAAAACTAGGTCAAAAACAAAACAAAACAGTGACACTCACTTGTGTGTATATAAACTCTAGAGACATCTTAGGCCCTCCCTTCATCTTTAACCTGGTGGATGGAGCCAGTTATTAATTTATAATAATACATGTCTGAAATTTGACCAAAAACATCTTCTTTATGTCAAGGTTAATATATTTTCTTCAGACATTCCTAACTTGACTAGTGGTTAACATTTAGCACCTTGGTTGTCTTTCAATATATAGGATTTGGGTGAAAAATAAGGAACTTAGTCTTTGAGAAGGGACAGTATGTGGTTCGTATTGATCAAGGATCCCAAATAATGCAATCATTCTCATCTGTTGAGGATGTGGGAACTTTTCTGTCAGGAAAATTTAGTTTACAGAATACTTCTGCATACAACATTAATTAGGAAACAAAGAACTTTAATGCTGTACCTCTGCATGAAGTTTCTGTGAGCTTTCTTTATCTTGCTTAACTTATCCTCCTTTCCTTCCCCACCAAAATTGGGATTGTTCTAAACAATTTCAATTTAATTCATTGTCAACAAAACGATAGAATGTTTTGCTTGGAAGAAACCTGGTCCATTCCCCTCATTGTGAAGAATCCCGAATCCTGGGCCTGTCCAGGGTCAAATGGAGTTTTTGGTATTAATACATCTCTGCAGGGTTTCTTTTTGGAGCACTGTGCTGTCTTTCCTAGTCAGTCAGGGACTTTTTTAAGCTTCAAAGAACATGGTCTGATGCAAAGGTCTTCTACCGACTTCATGGTATTTAGGAAAAATTTTTAAGTGATAATACCATGCCGAGTTACCTGGTCACTGTAATACTGGTTCTCCATTAAAATGTAGATGCTTTGTCTAATTCCACTTCAAGATGATTTAATTGAGCTTCTATAACTATCAACTATCAAATTCTAGTTTCAAGTATCTCACTGTACCTATATCATATCTGTTCTCAACTTTGTTTGATTCTCCACTCATTTTCAATCAGAGTTGAAGCCTTCTTTGCCTTTCTTCTTTGTCTTATTTCTGCCTTCATCTCCCACTTCTCACCCAACTCTGCCACTGTTCAGGAGCAGTTGACTAAACTTTTATCCTTCCTTTAACTTAATCTTTTTATCCTTCTGTTTTTAGTTCTTACAGTGGTAATCACATCAGTTTGGCAATCTAAGATGTCTTTATCAAGGGTCAGCCCTTTTCTATTTGGAGCTGAATCTTTTCTTTCATGTAGAAATCTACATGTATATACAAGAAATGTATTTTTATCTGCAGGATAATATTGTTTCAAATAATTTTATTAAGAGTTAACTTTTTAGGTATTTTCCCTTTTAATGTGGTTTTGAAATGTTAATTGCATTTTTACACATGATGCATTCAGTGGACACTCTTTTTTCCTAATTATAACTCATCTCTGAATGCATTGTGCCAATCAAGAGTAAGATAGGATTCAGTGCGCAAAATTTGCTTTTGATGCTTATTAAGAGTAAACCCATGAATTTGAATTTTTATATTATGCTTGGTACTTGGAATTGATATATACCTTATTAAAGCTTGAAAACATTTAGCATTTGAATAGTAAGTTTCATCACAAATCATGTCTTTTGCCTCTTTTGTTACCCAGGTTCGATCAAGGGGACTGGATGCCCAAGTGATTTTCTCTAATAATCGGGTTGGGACTTAACTTTAAGGTGTTTTCAATGTGATTTTAGTATTTACAGTAATAAATAAAATTTATACAAAGTTTCAGAGAACTACCAACTCTCTAGTTAATTTTGATGAAGATGTTTTCATTAATAGTCTGGTTTAGTATTAATTTAACCTTGAAATAAGAAATTGGTCCTGATTTGCCACCTTCATTTTTCCATCTGCTGAAATGCCATTTCAGAATGTATAAAAGTACTTTCAGAATTAGAAGAAAAGTGAGAGCTTCAGCAGAACGTGTCAAGTCGCTAATAACAGGAGTCGAACCTTATGTTTGAAAATTAACTGAGTGAGTTAAGTGCAAGCATAAACTAAAATTTATATGACTTTGAATTTAAGAACCACTAATAACTGTGTTCTAATTAACACAGTAATCTGTTCAGCCAAAGGATACTAACAGCCATTCTTTGGACTGTGGTTAATTTGATAACTTCAAGAAGTTATAACTTTGCTACCCTGGATTCTGATGCAATTTCAATATAAAAAGTTGTTCCTTTCATAGTTTTTCCCCCCAAAAGAAGTGCCTATTACATTTTACCTTAATGTTTATTTATCATCCAAGTGTTCTTGATATAAAATCAGTATACAGAAAATTTTAAGAGAACTTACATTCAAGGGACATAGAGGGAAAATGTTAATGTGTATTTCATTGTTTCTTGTGGAATTTTTTTTTCATTCGGTTTGAGAATGGACAGTGTGTCTAAGGATGTGATTTAAATTTACTTAGGATGGATTTAGCATTGAGGTTATTAAGACAAAGTTAGCAGAGGCCAGCCAGCACTGTGCTGCACAACTCCAGGAACTCCATGGTATGCTCACAATTTTCTGCAAGTTGCCTCCACTTCCAAGTGGCCAGTGATTTGTTAAAATACCTTGCCCAAGAATATAACTGATTGATGAAAGGGCATATTTAGGTCAATATAAAATAATAGCAAGTATTTACTGAGAGCTTACTGTGTGCTAGGCATTTTCTTAATATTTCAATGTGTATTTAATCCTCACAACAACCCAATGTGGTAGGTTATTGATATCCTCTTCTTAAAAATGAGTAAATGGAGGCCCAGAGAAATGTAATTTGCCTGAGATCAAATTAAGGTTGCTTAAGATCAAACTGCTAAGAAGGGGCAGTTTGAGTCTGAGCTAGTGCTCCTAAACACTGGACATTTTTGCTGTGAACCACAGTCGGGAAGGTTTAATGTTTAGACTCTTTCCTCAGAGGCTTTTAACTACACACAATTTTGACATGTTTTCCAAGCTCAGAAAGCTCATTAAAAACAACTAAAACTGACCTGACTTGTCACTTGGAGTTGACAATCCCAG